TACAACAACCCTACGTAGTGGGCATTTTAATACCATTTTAATGGATAAACAATCTTATGGTTCAAAAAGTAAAAGATGTAACGAAATCTACTTCTTACTGCGGTACAATTATCATCCCCATTTCACACGAGGAGAAACTGAGGTAAATGAATGGTAAACCAACTTGCTTGGGCACAAGTGAGAGGTAGCAGAACTGGGCTTGTTATTGACACACAGAAATGTTACCATCTGATAATTAAACCTTTCTTTTTCTAAACAAAACTGCAAGTGCCTACAAATGGGGCTGTTTAATAAAAGGCCTCACTTATCAGGTGGGCTCAGTCGGTGACCCTCCTCATCCTCCAGCCTCTTGGGGAGGCCAGGTGTTTGCGCTCCCCAGCACCTATACAAAGCCAGCTTTCATTTTTTCGTTTCTTTTTTTTTTTTTTTTTTTTTTGAGACAGAGTCTCCCTCTGTCCCGCAGGCTGGAGTGCAGTGGCGATCTCGGGTCACTGCAACCTCCGCCTCCTGGGTTCAAGGGATTCTGCTGCCTCAGCCTCCTGAGTAGCTGAGACTACAGGCGCCTGCCACCACGCCCGGCCAATTTTTCTATTGGTAGTAGAGATGGGGTTTTACCATGTTGGCCAGGATAGTCTTGATCTCCTGACCTCGTGATCCACCTGCCTTGGCCTCCCAAATGCTGGGATTACAGGCGCGAGCCACTGCGCGCGGCCAAAGCCAGCTTTCTTTTGCAGGGGCTGAGACCTGGCACCAAGAGGAAACCCAACAAAAGACGAGGGGCCCGGGCCCGGCAGCCGCTGAAGTTTGTAGGCCCGGAGCGTGTGGCACCATCTGCTCTTGCGACCAGTGCCCTAGGATAGAGCTTCAGCGCGACCAGTCCAAAGGAGAGTGGCGGAGCCTCCTCGGCCTTTCCAAGAGGAAACAGCTCAGGCCCCCAGGCCACGAAATCTTGTCACTCGCTGGAAGCGCGAGCCAAGCCCCGCCCCCGCGAGCCGCCTCTTCCGCTCGCGCTGGGGTGGGGTTTACGCTGCCGCCGGCATCCGCTCGGACGCGGCCACGTTGTCTTGCGCGCTTTGCCCGCCTGGCCCTGGGACTCTGACCCTCGGCTACCCTTTCCTGCCCCACTAGCGTGGCCGCGAGCCTCGGTGAGCCGGCCGTATTCCCGCTCTCGCTTAGGGGGCACAGGCGCAGGCATCGGCCCGGCCACTCCAAGCCTTCGGTGCGCGGGCGCGTCTGGGATACGGGCCCGGGAGGCGCCGCCCTCCGTCCGCCCGGTGCCTCTCAGGAACAGCGAACCGGAGAGAGCGCCGGAGAGTTGGGCTCAGTGCGGAGCTCGGCGCCGGGGCCCATGCCCGTGCGCCCCCGCAGGCCGGCGCCATGGCCTCCGGGAGTGTGGCCGAGTGCCTGCAGCAGGAGACCACCTGCCCCGTGTGCCTGCAGTACTTCGCAGAGCCCATGATGCTCGACTGCGGCCATAACATCTGTTGCGCGTGCCTCGCCCGCTGCTGGGGCACGGCAGAGACTAACGTGTCGTGCCCGCAGTGCCGGGAGACCTTCCCGCAGAGGCACATGCGGCCCAACCGGCACCTGGCCAACGTGACCCAACTGGTAAAGCAGCTGCGCACCGAGCGGCCGTCGGGGCCCGGCGGCGAGATGGGCGTGTGCGAGAAGCACCGCGAGCCCCTGAAGCTGTACTGCGAGGAGGACCAGATGCCCATCTGCGTGGTGTGCGACCGCTCCCGCGAGCACCGCGGCCACAGCGTGCTGCCGCTCGAGGAGGCGGTGGAGGGCTTCAAGGTGAGGGCGCGGATCCGGGAGGGCGGGAGCGCTTTGAACTGCCCATCTGTTTTGCTTTTCTCAGGAGCAAATCCAGAACCAGCTCGACCATTTAAAAAGAGTGAAAGATTTAAAGAAGAGACGTCGGGCCCAGGGGGAACAGGCACGAGCTGAACTCTTGGTAAGGGTTGTTGGAATTCACAGTTGGTTCTGCTCTTTACTGCCTTTCCCTGTCGTCTGCATAGAGCCTAACCCAGATGGAGAGGGAGAAGATTGTTTGGGAGTTTGAGCAGCTGTATCACTCCTTAAAGGAGCATGAGTATCGCCTCCTGGCCCGCCTTGAGGAGCTAGACTTGGCCATCTACAATAGCATCAATGGTGCCATCACCCAGTTCTCTTGCAACATCTCCCACCTCAGCAGCCTGATCGCTCAGCTAGAAGAGAAGCAGCAGCAGCCCACCAGGGAGCTCCTGCAGGTAAGGCTTGCAGAGCCCTGCTAGAGCAGCACATTAAAAATGGATGATGGCGGGCCAGGTGCAGTGGCTCACACCTGTAATCCCAGCACTTTGGGGGGCCGAGGCGGGCATAGAGCTAGCAGATACATGTCCTCTACAAGCAAGACAAATGGGGAGAAACTCCACTCAATACAGAGAGCTAGCAGATACATGTCCTCTACAAGCAAGACAAATGGGGAGAAACTCCACTCAATACAGTGGATAATACCAGAAGTGGTTATGACTTCCATAACTTTGCTCTTTTATTCTTTCAGAATTAAGAGAGGCTCAGTTATACTCAGGTAGGTGATGAGAGACAAAACCATATTAGGGTCACGGCTGACTGTCTTCCTTGTGTCTCTGCAGTGGACGTGACTCTGGACCCAGACACGGCCTACCCCAGCCTGATCCTCTCTGATAATCTGCGGCAAGTGCGGTACAGTTACCTCCAACAGGACCTGCCTGACAACCCCGAGAGGTTCAATCTGTTTCCCTGTGTCTTGGGCTCTCCATGCTTCATCGCCGGGAGACATTATTGGGAGGTAGAGGTGGGAGATAAAGCCAAGTGGACCATAGGTGTCTGTGAAGACTCAGTGTGCAGAAAAGGTGGAGTAACCTCAGCCCCCCAGAATGGATTCTGGGCAGTGTCTTTGTGGTATGGGAAAGAATATTGGGCTCTTACCTCCCCAATGACTGCCCTACCCCTGCGGACCCCGCTCCAGCGGGTGGGGATTTTCTTGGACTATGATGCTGGTGAGGTCTCCTTCTACAACGTGACAGAGAGGTGTCACACCTTCACTTTCTCTCATGCTACCTTTTGTGGGCCTGTCCGGCCCTACTTCAGTCTGAGTTACTCGGGAGGGAAAAGTGCAGCTCCTCTGATCATCTGCCCCATGAGTGGGATAGATGGGTTTTCTGGCCATGTTGGGAATCATGGTCATTCCATGGAGACCTCCCCTTGAGGAGGTGAATTCAGGCCAAAAGGGCTGTTGGCTGTAATCCTACGCCAGGCACAAGGCATCTTGTTGCCTTGCCACGTCCTGTCACAGCTGGGTATCCTTACCATGTTCCACGCCCTTGCAGTGGGAGACAGGATGTCCATGTTCTCTACCATCCTTTTCCTTCCCATGCAGATTGTGAAATGTAATGAGATGTATCAAGATATCCTAGAAATAAAAACCAGATGTCCACCTCCAGTGTTTCATACTTTCTGGTTTTACACATCGCTGGAGGGATAAAGAGTATGGATAATCTTTGGATTTGGAGAGCCGTTCAAGATACTTCCAGCTTCTTGGCTCAGCCTGGCTTCCTCTGGTTCAGCCCCACATAATGATTATGGCTATTTGCTGTCATTTCTGGGCTAGGGCTCCTTTCTAACAACCTAGACTGGAATAAGGCCCTGTCAGCATGGCTCCCTTTATCCCAGTTTTCCGTCTGGGAACAGTACCTCTGCCCCTGATTCCCAATGTGCCATAGTTTTATTAACTCCATTAAAGAAGCCTGTATGTGTTTTGGTTAGTTACAGTTATTTTACAATAATGGTGGGTAATGGCCCCACCTCTGTTATGAGATAATGTTCTAATCAATGTCTCTGCCTTTGTATCTTTTCTGAGGGCTTTGTCTGTTCTCTTCATTCTAATGAAAGGTGTATTCTAGTGCTGGGTGCATATCATCCAGGATAATATTCTGCCCAACTCCATCCTCTGTTACTAGATCCCTTACCAGTCACATTTGTGGACTGGTGGCCAGTCGTATACCATCCCTGGAAGGATTCTGGGACAATATTCCAGGGATTCATTGACTTCTTGGCTCCTTTTCTCCATTTCCTTTGGGGGAAGGGGGAATTGACCATGCTTAAGTGCATCCTATCAAGGGGCAGCTCCGTCCCCATGGCCATTGGATCATGAGACACTCTGAAGTCAGAAGGCTGGGGCAGATCACTTCAAGCAAGCCCCCATGATGGTTCTCAGTCCTGCTTCTCTGTGGGTACGTGCCCCTCTGTTTAAAAATAAACTGAATATGGATGTTTACATTGTTGTTGCTTTCTGGGTGTTGGTAGGAT